ACATCTAAAATAGAAAATTCTAGACCCACCCCTCCACATCTTTGTTATTGAACCCAATATGTCACCCATTTACCATGTGCTCAAATCCCTACCTACTGCTGATTCTCAGATCAAATCATAACCCAGATTTACCATGGTCCAAACTCTGACATGTGATCAGGGGCATGTCATTCTGGTTCAGGCTGTCAGCCCCAAGCAGGTGGGTCAGTTTCAATCACCCTGAGTGCAGGTTGCAAGGGCAACCATGAGGCTGCATAAAAAGAACCTATGACAGGATGCACATGAGAGACAAATGTCTTCACATTGAAGAAGGGGAGGAGTGCGCCATTGGTTTTCCATCCTCCAGATGCACTGAGTAAGCTCCTACCTAACCTGTGCCCCCTCCTTCTTCTCATCCCTATGCCGTGGTAGGAGGGAGAGCCATCTTCAAGCCCAGCATCCTATGGAATGCTGAGTCTCTCTTCTCCTTACCCCTTAATGTTGGAATTCTCATTCCCCAAAGCCTTGGATTTGACTTTCCCACTGAGTGACTGGAGAGAAGCATCTTCATATTCACAGGAACAAGCCTTAGTTAGATAAGACTTTGCCCCTCTCCTGGGAGCTCCAGGACACTAAAAAGCCAAGCTTGCTACCAACACTTGCCCTTCCTTAAGTACATTAAATATAACCCCAATAGTAAAATATATTCCTAAACAGCCAGGCCATTCTCCCTCCTTCTAACCCTCATCTCCTCGGCCTAAGAAAGCCCAGCTGTGTGATCTGGGGCTTGGCTTCCCCTGTCTTTCCCATATCAGCATCCTTCCAGGAAACAGCCGGTCTCCCTCTCTGCTCTCAGAAGGCAAGTTTCCTTATCACCTGTGAATCACAAACCCACAGAGTGGCCAAACATACTGATGCAAGACCATAGGAAGGGGAAAGCTGCAGGTGTGTTTGTGCTGGGAGGAGCAGTGACCCTCACCTCACAGACACCTCCTCTCCCCATCCTCGGGAGGTATAAAGACGGGTTCTCCACCAGCAATCAGGCACACTCTACCACCATGAATCTACTTCTGATCCTTACCTTTGTTGCAGCTGCTGGTGAGTTTCACGCCCTGCCTCAGGCCTCAACCACTTGCCTTCTCCCTTCCCATCTCCACTCCAGTTGCTGCCCCCTTTGATGATGATGACAAGATCGTTGGGGGCTACATCTGTGAGGAGAATTCTGTCCCCTACCAGGTGTCCTTGAATTCTGGCTACCACTTCTGCGGTGGCTCCCTCATCAGCGAACAGTGGGTGGTGTCAGCAGGTCACTGCTACAAGTCGTAAGTGTGGGGCCCCTGACTGCAAAACTCCCTTAAAAATACTGATCCCTGTGTTCTATCCCAGGGCAATTAACTCAAAATTATCAGGAAGAGGGTGTGAATATCAGTGAGTATTTCACACTCTACCTCTGGTAACTGAAGGTCTTCACCATGCCTGCCCTGCCCATCAGCCGCATCCAGGTGAGACTGGGAGAGCACAACATCGAAGTCCTGGAGGGGAATGAACAGTTCATCAATGCGGCCAAGATCATCCGCCACCCCAAATACAACAGCCGGACTCTGGACAATGACATCCTGCTGATCAAGCTCTCCTCACCTGCCGTCATCAATTCCCGCGTGTCCGCCATCTCTCTGCCCACTGCCCCTCCAGCTGCTGGCACCGAGTCCCTCATCTCCGGCTGGGGCAACACTCTGAGTTCTGGTGGTGAGTGGGACCCTTTGTCCTTCTACTTCCCTTTCTTTCTTTGTTCTCTTCCTGATCCTCACAGCCGACTACCCAGACGAGCTGCAGTGCCTGGATGCTCCTGTGCTGAGCCAGGCTGAGTGTGAAGCCTCCTACCCTGGAAAGATTACCAACAACATGTTCTGTGTGGGCTTCCTCGAGGGAGGCAAGGATTCCTGCCAGGTGATTTGACCCCTTCCCATGCTGAGGCTCCCTCTTCATACAACTTGTCCCTTCTTCCCCCCAGGGTGATTCTGGTGGCCCTGTGGTCTCCAATGGAGAGCTCCAAGGAATTGTCTCCTGGGGCTATGGCTGTGCCCAGAAGAACAGGCCTGGAGTCTACACCAAGGTCTACAACTATGTGGACTGGATTAAGGACACCATAGCTGCCAACAGCTAAAGCCCCTGGTCCCTCTGCAGTCTCTATACCAATAAAGTGACCCTGCTCTCACTGTCTGTGTCTGTGCCTCCTCCTTCACACTCC